TATTCGTGGGACTGATCTGATTTATGCCTATTGTCCCAGCATAATTTTTAATAGTAACTCCTTTCACTCTCAAAAGTGTCCTAGTTTGGATGATAAATTCTATGGTCACTCTAAATGAGGGCATACTGAGATGTGATTATATTTCATTTGCTTTACAATGCTGTCAAATTTGCCTTCCAGAACACCGTAATTGTATATGTTTATATTTCTTATAAGTATTATTGGTGATAATAGCAGTAATAACTTACGTGTAATCTCATTTTGATTTTCACAATATTCTCATTTTGCATTTGAGAAAACAGATTTAGAATAGAATAAATGATCTGCCAAAAATCATGAGCTAGAAAGTGATGAAAACTGTATCATCTGTTTATACATTCAGCCCTTAATCTCTCATATTAATTGGGAGGCATTACAGTGTATTCGTTAAGAATATAGGCAATGGATACAGAACACCTGGGTTCCAGTGCAGACTCTTACTTGTTTTCGTTGTTTAATCTCGGGCAAATTATTTAATCTTTTTATGCCTTTATTTTCTTACCTATAGAAAGAGGATAATATGTCTTCAGTGCCTACACCTGGCATATGGTAAATTTTTGATAAAGTCTATCTGTTATTTTTAATGATACTGTTAACACTATCGTAGTGGAATCTTTCCCCAGCAAAACCCTTTCTCCTCCCCATCCATATATATATATATATATGGATATATATATATGGACTATATATATGTGTATATATATGGATATATATGGACATGTATATATGTATATATATGGATATATATATGGACATATATATGTGTATATATATGGATATATATATGGACATATATATGTGTATATATGGACATATATATGTCCATATATATGGATATATATATGGACATATATATGTGTATATATATGGATATATATATGGACATATATATGTGTATATATATGGACATATATATGTGTATATATATGGACATATATATGTGTATATATATGTATATATATGGATATATATATGGACATATATATGTATATGCTGGAATGTTTTGTGTTTTCTCCCTTCTAATTTAAAAAATTAATTATTAATTTTTAATAGTAATGTCTCTAATTATGAAGACCTTCAGTATTTAAGAGGTGAAAGATTAATACGATCTGAAGAGAAACGAGAGTATGTCTTCGATATTTAGATAAATAGTTTAGTCTTGGTGTAGCAAATCAGTTCCAAAAACTATGTTTCTTGGAAATCTACATTTTTCAAATTTTTTATGTATCTTCTAAAATAAAAATAAGATAGGATGATGGCTAAGTCTGGGAATCATGGATTAAAATTGTGCCAACTTCTTAGGGCCTTTTTAATATATTTAAATTCCAGGAAATAGTTTAACGTGCAGCATATCCAAATGTACTTGAACACCATACAGCATCCATTAAAATCTACAGCACTACTTTGGAAATTCTGTAGTAGTATTTTACCATGAACACTATAGGTAACACTTGTATAGGATGATTTGCAAGGACCAGGAGAAGACTGGTGGCAGGAAAATCAAATAATTGTTATGGTGATTTAGGCTTGAAGTTATGGGGCTATAGTTCTGACAGTGGAAGAAGGAAGATCTGAATGGATCTGTGAAATATTTTGAAGGAAGGTTTTTTGTTTGTTTTGCTTTGGTTTGGTTTTTTTTGGAGACGGGTCTCACTATGTTGCCTAGGCTGGTATCGAACTCCTGGGCTCAAGTGACCCTCCCGCCTCAGCCTCCCAAAGTGCTGGGATTACAGGTGTGAGCCACTGTGCCCTGCCTGAAAGAAGATTTGAGAAAACTTGGTGATTTGTTAGAAGGAAGGAGAAAGGAGTCAAAATAACTCCCATGTTTCCAGTCTGAGAGAATTTTGCCAGTCATTTCAAATGTGATAGCTAGGAAGGGCAGCAAGTTGGTTTGACATTGAAGAGATTTAGATGTGTTGACTTGGACCTAGCAGTGGCTGACCGAGGAGCCAAATACAAAGAAATTAAAGAAGACCTGGGTCGAGAGAAATAACTGAAGCCATGAAAGCATATTTCTTCAATTTCAGTAGAGAGAGGAGCTGCTGGAGGAAAAGGAACCAGAAAAATGGTAAGGGAACAAGGAGAGTCAGGACAACTGTGGTTTTAATTTTCTATTTTATTTTATTGTCTAGGTACTTAAGAGATTATGGCATCAGAAACCCACAATGTTAAAAAACGGAACTTTTGTAATAAGATTGAGGATCATTTCATTGATCTTCCTAGAAAAAAGATCTCTAATTTCACTAATAAGAACATGAAGGAGGTAAGTCTATGGTTTCTAGAAAACAGATAAGATCTAACATCAACTATCTACTTTCATTTTTCAGGTTAAGAAATCTCCAAAACAGTTGGCTGCTTACATAAATAGGTAAGAGTTTCTTTAAAGTTTGTGGGGAACAATTTTCATTTAAGAAAATAAATTCTTTTTACAGAACAGTTGGACAAACTGTGAAAAGCCCAGATAAACTTCGTAAAGTGATCTATCGCAGAAAGAAAGTTCATCATCCCTTTCCAAATCCTTGTTACAGAAAAAAACAGTCCCCTGGAAGTGGGGGCTGTGACATGGCAAATAAAGAAAATGAACTGGCTTGTGCAGGCCACCTGCCTGAAAAATTACACCATGATAGTCGAACATATTTGGTTAACTCCAGTGATTCTGGTTCTTCACAGACAGAAAGCCCATCATCAAAATATAGTGGGTTTTTTTCTGAGGTAAGTCTTTTCTCTAACTCATATCTAGTTTAGCTTTTTAACAAATCAGATTATTGCCTTTCAGGTTTCTCAGGACCATGAAACAATGGCCCAAGTTTTGTTCAGCAGGAATATGAGATTGAATGTAGCTTTAACTTTCTGGAGAAAGAGAAGTATAAGTGAACTTGTAGCTTATTTGTTGAGGTAAGTGTGACCTTTTATCCTCTTTGTTCAATCTAAGGCAATGCTATTCTTTTTATACTCTCAGGATAGAAGATCTTGGCGTTGTGGTAGATTGCCTTCCTGTGCTCACCAATTGGTAAAAACAATATTTTTCAGAAAAAAAATAAGTCCATATTTTTATAACTTGGTATTTATTTTAGTTTACAGGAAGAAAAACAATATATCTCACTTGGCTGCTGTGTTGACTTGTTGCCTCTAGTAAAGTCACTACTTAAAAGCAAATTTGAAGAGTAAGTGCTAATCTGAATCTTGATTCATTTTTCACTTGAATTTTGTAACAAAATGTCATTTCAGATATGTTATAGTTGGTTTAAACTGGCTTCAAGCAGTCATTAAAAGGTGGTGGTCAGAACTATCATCCAAAACAGAAATTATAAATGATGGGTGAGTATACCTTTAAAGATAAACTCATGCTGTTTCTCATTTTTCTTCCTTTTTTTTCTTTTAGAAATATTCAAATTTTAAAACAACAATTAAGTGGATTATGGGAACAGGAAAACCATCTTACTTTGGTTCCAGGATATACTGGTAATATAGCTAAGGTAATCTATATTTAAGCTTATAAATTAAACATTCTAATGAAATGTTTTTGTTTTATCTTCTAAGGATGTAGATGCTTATTTATTACAGTTACATTGAGAGATTTCATCTACTAAAGAGCATTTGGTTTTTCAAAACATCCCTGAACTGTATAATTTACAAAAAAAAAAAGTCTCGTCTGAGAACTGTGAACTGTGGAAGAAATCAAAACTATTTTTTCTTTTAAAAAGCCACGTAATGAAACCACTAATGAAATCCCAGCAATCTGCTTCACATTGAAGTGGAAAAATATCCAAAAGGAGCAGCTTCAATTTCATTGAGGTGAAAGTGCACTATGAAGATTGTTCACCTTTGCTGCATTTGGGAGTTATATGGTTATTTGGTAACATTAAGAACTACTGGATTTTAATGCAATCCTGCATAAAAATATAATTTATACTATGTGAAAAAATAAGACAGGACTTACCACTAGGAACCACCAAGACCAATCATCATTAACTTTTTTAAGATTGTGTTTTATTAAAAAAAAAAAACACTTAAATGTGTGCAGCTATTTTCTTATGTTGAAAAGACTGAAAGTTTAAAACATGAAAAAAATCAATATTAAACATTTTTTGTTCACACTGAGATACTGTGTATGTAAAATGCCTTAATTATTAATAAGCCAATGTGTTATGATACCAATATCTGTTTTAAAAAACTAAAACCAACCATGCTTCTGGCATGATAAAATCATGGAATTAAATCAGGGGTTTACATTCTTGTAGAGTGTTCTTGAAACACTCTCTGCACCATTTTTAAAACTTGAGAATAGTTTTAGTATCTCTGATATTTTTTGCCAGAATCATCATGTCATGTATGAATGTGTTATCCCTATCTAAGGAAAAAGGTGAATATGTTTTTGTATGAATGTTTAACTGGAAATGTCCATGGACTTGGCTAATTTATATTTACTTTTTATTGTACATAGATTTCTAATATTTTTCATTCCTGTATCATTTAAACTTCCTTCATTTGAGTAAATTCACTAAATATTTCTATTTTTTGCTTTTTTAAATTCTGATTTTATATGAATTCTAATTCTTTTTCACTACATATGTTTTAAAGAGTTACATACAGTGATTTAGAATGGTTTACAGTTAATGCTGATCTTGTATTTTAAATTCCAACACTTTGTGTCACTACCTCCTCTAATGGTTAGTATGATATGCTAGCAGACTGTATGAGGTCTTTTTTTAAAATACCACTTTTAGTGTCAGTGAACCAAATTCTGGAATGTCTTAACAGCTCTAAATCTTACTTGTCTTGAAAATGATTGGGGTTTAATACCACTGCTGGTGGTTCACACATCATCCCATCCTTAATATGCCTGACAGGCATCTGAGCAAAGGTTTTTAGTAATTGAATTTCTCTGCAGTAGTCCTTCAAGCACTTGAATGTAAACCTTTAGCATTTATTCGTTTAATGACTACTGATACGAATCTCAAGCAGATTTCTTGCTCTTAAAAGTTATGTTTCACTGAGTTCTGGTTTTGTGTAGCTATATTTTATATAGCTAGATATTCCTCACAGTGAACATGAATTGTAATAATTGGTTATTTCCTTAAGTCTTTAGATTATAATAATTTCAGATTATTGCACGTCTGTGATTTGAGAGGTGAGTTATTTAAGAGGCCAGTTTTCAGGACATGGGAATTTGAATTGTAAACCTGTTATCTCTGTGAAACTTTTAACATGATAAAATATAACCTTTCTTTGTGCTTATTCCTGTAGTTATCACTGTCTTATGTAGCAGT